TTCAGTTACCCTGACCTGCCTTGGGCAGGAATCCTGTTAGGTCAATTTAGCCAGATTCCCCGCCAATGTTTCCTCTTAGTAATTTTCCATCCACTGACTTCCACACACTGCCCCTTAGCTATAAATTACCACTTTGCTATATTCAGCCCAATCGCTCTGACTTATGGCAAAACTCTATCCCTACCTCTGTCAGATTGGGCCTGAATAAAGTTTGCCTTACCATTCTTAAACATGAATAATTAAGTGTCATGAATAGTTTTTTCTTTAATGGGATCCATACTTTGAGAACTACTGATTAGAGGTTAAGGGTCCTGTGCTCATTATCTGGCACATATTAATGATAGGTCTCTGAGTTTGAATCCTGGCCAACCACATTGTCAGTCTTGGCTTTTTTTTTTTTTTTTTTTTGAGACAGGGTTTTGCCCAGGCTGGAGTGCAGTGATGCAATCACGGCTCACTGCAGCCTCGACTTCCTGGGCCAAGCCATCCTGCCGCCTTAGCCTCCCGAGTAGCTGGGGTCACAGGTGCAAGCCGCCATGCCCAGCTAATTTTTAATTTTTTTGTAGAGGTGGGGTCTTACTATATTGCTCAGGCTGGTCTTGGGCTCCTGGGCTCACCTACCTCGGCCTCAGTCTTGCCTCTTGATCAAATCACTCATCTCTCTGTGCTTGATTTACCTCATCTGTGAAATCCAGATAGTAAGCTAGTGCATGGTAAGTGCAAAAAGCAACACCTGGCACAATGCTTAATAAATGTTGGTTAAATCTTATAATCATTTTCTGTAGGAAGTGGGACGACAAAGTTAAGGGTCTAGGTGGTCAGAGAAGAGCAAGGACTATGTCCCTTTTTTGTGCAGCCAGGCAGGCCCTGTACTTTTTCTCTGCGCGACCCTCCTCGGGCAGCACCGGGTCTCGAACTCTCACGCCTTACTCCCAAGCAGGTTCTGTAGTCCAGCCCCCGCGGCTCCCTACAGCCAGCCGATGCTGCGCAAGCGCCGTACCCACGCTTTAGCACATGCGTACTCAGGTGCGCCGGTAGGGGACGCGCCGGCACAGCAAAAATGGCGGCGGCATTACGGGTGGCGGCGGTCGGGGCAAGGCTCAGCGTTCTGGCGAGCGGTCTCCGCGCCGCGGTCCGCAGCCTTTGCAGCCAGGCCACCTCTGTTAACGAACGCATCGAAAACAAGCGCCGGACCGCGCTGCTGGGAGGGGGCCAACGCCGTATTGACGCGCAGCACAAGCGAGTGAGTCCTGAGGGGCCTAAGTGAGTCCCGCCGACATCACTGAGTGATCTTTGTTCCATTGTAGGGAAAGCTAACAGCCAGGGAGAGGATCAGTCTCTTGCTGGACCCTGGCAGCTTTGTTGAGAGCGACATGTTTGTGGAACACAGATGTGCAGATTTTGGAATGGCTGCTGATAAGAATAAGGTATTTGTTCAAATGGTGGTGTGAACACTTTTTTTTAACCTTTATTTTTGCATTTTTCTGGTAGTTTCCTGGAGACAGCGTGGTCACTGGACGAGGCCGAATCAATGGAAGATTGGTTTATGTCTTCAGTCAGGTATTTCATAACTCCAATAGTCTGAACTTTTCTTCTTGTTTTTTAACCTTTCTTTTTAAAACAGCAAATAATAGGCTGGGCACAGTGGCTCCCGCTTGTCATCTCAGCACTTTGGGAGGCCGAGGTGGGTAGATCACTTGAGGCCAGGAGTTTGAAATTTGACTTGCTGATTTGTATTTTCTTTTTAGGATTTTACAGTTTTTGGAGGCAGTCTGTCAGGAGCACATGCCCAAAAGATCTGCAAAGTAAGTGTTTAATACTCAAATTCAATCCATTGTGTCTCAATAAAAGATTTCTCTGCTGTCTCAGATCATGGACCAGGCCATAACGGTGGGGGCTCCAGTGATTGGGCTGAATGACTCTGGGGGAGCACGGATCCAAGAAGGAGTGGAGTCTTTGGCTGGCTATGCAGACATCTTTCTGGTGAGAAACCTGTTAATAGAGAATAAAAAAATAACCAGATGCTTTTGCTTTTCTGTTTTGGCAGAGGAATGTTACGGCATCCGGAGTCATCCCTCAGATTTCTCTGATCATGGGCCCATGTGCTGGTGGGGCCGTCTACTCCCCAGCCCTAACAGACTTCACGTTCATGGTAAAGGTAAGAAAGAAGGGCCTGTTTTTGGTGCCGTTAGGTTGACTGTTCTGGAAATCTTTTATTTCAGGACACCTCCTACCTGTTCATCACTGGCCCTGATGTTGTGAAGTCTGTCACCAATGAGGATGTTACCCAGGAGGAGCTCGGTGGTGCCAAGACCCACACCACCATGTCAGGTGAGAGGCCTTGAAGATGACCTTGTTGTTTTGACTCAATCATATATGCTCCCTGTTCTCTTAGGTGTGGCCCACAGAGCTTTTGAAAATGATGTTGATGCCTTGTGTAATCTCCGGGATTTCTTCAACTACCTGCCCCTGAGCAGTCAGGACCCGGCTCCCGTCCGTGAGTGCCACGATCCCAGGTGGGTTGTAGGCCGGTGCACCTTCTCTCATTGTTGACTATACCTGCCTTTTTTCTGCCTAAAGTGACCGTCTGGTTCCTGAGCTTGACACAATTGTCCCTTTGGAATCAACCAAAGCCTACAACATGGTGGACATCATACACTCTGTAAGTGCCACATCTGTTTGTCTTGCCTGTCCTTTTGAGCTCAGAAGTAAATTTATTCCTGCAGGTTGTTGATGAGCGTGAATTTTTTGAGATCATGCCCAATTATGCCAAGAACATCATTGTTGGTTTTGCAAGAATGAATGGGAGGACTGTTGGAATTGTTGGCAACCAACCTAAGGTGGCCTCAGGTAGGATGGAGCTCTTATAAGCCTTGGTTTTGATACTCAGTATGGATAATCTCTCTCTTTCTAGGATGCTTGGATATTAATTCATCTGTGAAAGGGGCTCGTTTTGTCAGATTCTGTGATGCATTCAATATTCCACTCATCACTTTTGTTGATGTCCCTGGCTTTCTACCTGGTAAGTTTTTGACAGAGTGGGGGCTAGGAGAGGTGGGTATCTAGTAACTCTTCCTCATGTCTAGGCACAGCACAGGAATACGGGGGCATCATCCGGCATGGTGCCAAGCTTCTCTACGCATTTGCTGAGGCAACTGTACCCAAAGTCACAGTCATCACCAGGAAGGTGAGGACCTCATGTTGGAGGCCATGACCCTGGCTCTAACACTCAGCATTTGGATCTGTTTTAGGCCTATGGAGGTGCCTATGATGTCATGAGCTCTAAGCACCTTTGTGGTGATACCAACTATGCCTGGCCCACCGCAGAGATTGCAGTCATGGGAGCAAAGGTGAGGGCCTCTTGCTTTTCCCTTTCTGGGTCCCAAAGATGTTCATGAACTCCTCTAATCACAGGGCGCTGTGGAGATCATCTTCAAAGGGCATGAGAATGTGGAAGCTGCTCAGGCAGAGTACATCGAGAAGTTTGCCAACCCTTTCCCTGCAGCAGTGCGAGGTAGGGGACTGTGGTGAAGAGGGCAGCTTTGTGATGATCCACTCCCTTTTCTGTGCTTCACCAGGGTTTGTGGATGACATCATCCAACCTTCTTCCACACGTGCCCGAATCTGCTGTGACCTGGATGTCTTGGCCAGCAAGAAGGTACAACGTCCTTGGAGAAAACATGCAAATATTCCATTGTAAACAAATCAAAGGAAAAGAAACCAAGAACTGAATTACTGTCTGCCCATTCACATCCCATTCCTGCCTTTTGCAATCATGAAACCTGGGAATCCAAATAGTTGGATAACTTAGAATAACTAAGTTTATTAAATTCTAGAAAGATCTCTTTTGTGCCTTACTGTAAAATTATTTACTT